CTCCAGCTAAAAGCGGAGGGAGAGGCAGGGAGGGCCACTGCCTAAAGCCGGCCCTGAGCTGAGTTTATTAGCTGAGGGAGGGCTGGAGGCGGCTGCATTCCGACTCACAGACTGGAACATTTCTGTGATCCGCTGTAATGCACTGGGGGACACTGGGCACATTGCTGAAGTTTGACTCATAGGGACCGGGAGGGGGAAAGAGGGGGGTTGTGGAGGGAGAGGAATGGGAGGAAGAGAGGAAGAGGAGAGGAGGGAAGGAAGTCCCTTGAGAAATTTCTTTAAAAAAAGAAAACTTTCAAAATCTGCACCACCCCCACACCCTTTTTCTTTTAATAGGAACAGGCTGGACCCTTCCGTTCCCCTCAGCAGGCATGGTGTGTGTGTGGGGGTGCCAGTGGGGGAGGGCTGGGCAGTGATTCAAATCAGATCCTGGAACTTTCCTGAGGCAAGTCGTGCTTATGTGTGTGTGTGTGTGGTGGGGGGTGTCCGTCTGGGATTCCTTGTATGGGACATGGGACACCACGCGTGTCCCACTGTGCCCGCGTGTGGCTGCGTGCTTGTGGGCTGTACGGGTATGTAGTGTGTGCACGGGGGTCCACCCCGAAGCCCCAGTGTGTGCTGTGTAAATGATTCTGCCCCTTGTAAACATGGATGCGTGCTCGTGTACGTTGTGTATGCGAGGGTGCGTGCGCCCAGGTAGCTGGGTTTCCGGGAATTGTGCACGGCTCGGAGCGCCTCGCGGCGGCTGGGGCTCGGAGCCGCGGCCGGCGTTCCGGGTTCGGCGCTGCCTCCCCGGCAGTGCGCCGCGCCCCGCCGCGATCTGGCCGCGCGCGGTGTCTGCGGCCCGCCTGTGCGCCGCGCGGTGCAGTGTCTGCCGGGGTGGTGTGTCCCAGGGCCGCGAGCGCCTGCCCCCTCCCTCCCCTCCCCCTTGGCCCGCTCTCAGACTCAGATAAAGCATTTCCTTCCATTGTCATCCTACCCGGCCGGCCGGGCTGCCAGGGCCCTCCCCCTCCCGGCCCCCTCCCTTCCTCTCGCCGTCTCACAGTCGCTCTGCAGCCTCCGGCGACTGGGGGGATGTGAGGCCGGCGCCCCAGCCCCCCGCCCCGCCATGAGCCCCCCGCTCTGAGGGCCCCGGCCCCTGGATGCACAGCCCCGGCGCTGGTGAGTACTGGGCGGCCGCCCCCCGCCCCGCCGGTGACATTGATGCCGTCTCCCACCTCCCCAGGTTGGAAGTGAGCCATCAGAGCCTCTGGAGCCGTGCTTGTGAACTCCCTGGATGCAGGTGGAGGCCCTGGGCTGACCAATGGCTAAGGGTTGGAGCTGAATTGCCAGCCTCTCACTTGGCATGGAAGATGGCAGTCTCCTCCCCTTAAGCAGCCCCAAAGGTTGGCAGAGGGGAGAGCAGAAGGGGGAGCTGCACAAGGCCAAGATCAAAGCCACTCCCTTGCTTGGGGAGCACCCTTTTTCTTCCATGGGGCTGAGTCCAGGGCCCTGTGGCCATACTGAATGTTGAGAAGGAGGCAGCATCTCCCCAGGAGCTCTCCTGTTTCACCTTCCTCCCACCTCCTTCCCTTCTCCGCCATCTCCCCAGTTGGGGAACTACTGTGCCAAGTCCCTTCCCTCTGGTCTAGCCTGCTGCCTCTGTGGCCACTTTACTTTACTTGGCTCAGGAATCACCAAAGAGAGGGGGTCAAGGCCTAGAGGGGACCTGGGCCCTGGAAGAGAGGACAGAACCAGAAAGGAAGGCTGGGGTTGGGACCAGAGAGGACAGGGCTCAAGGGAGGATGGAGGCTGGGACAGGAGAGGCACACGGGAAAAACCTGAGCCCAGATGGCCCTTTGGCTGGGCTCTCCAGAGTCTCTCCTGGGCCCTTGGAATCTGCTGCCCAAACTGGGGGAGACTCTGAGACCAGAGGGCCAGATGGGGCTGATTCAAGACACGGGCTCTACATCAGCTGGGAGGAAATGCCCCTGTCTGGTCCACCTGCAGCTCTACGCTTCACCCCTCTCAGGAGGTTAACTTTCACATCAGCAACTTGGGTGTCAGGTTCCGGCTCTAGGCCAGCAGGCCTCAGCCCCTCTCACCTCCAACCTCTTCTCCCAGGAAGGTTTTTCTGGGGACCCAGAGCTTCAGGCTGCAGGAAGGTGTTGCCTGGCCCTTGCCTTAGATTATTGAGTGTCAAAGGAGCCCTGACTCCAGGTCCGCTTTTCCCCCTGCACACTGCCAAGGCTGCCTTCCACCCTGGGCCTCTCTGGAGGCTGCTCAGTGCTCTTCCCGACTCCCAGGCCTTCCCGCCCAAGCTCCACAGCCCCCACAGCAGGATGGGGAGGGGACTTCTCCTCGTCAGGAAGGCCCTGGGCTAAGCTCACCATCCCCACCCTGTCTCCGCACCACTTCCTTTTTCCTCCATCTTGCCTGCAGGGATTGTAAACCCTGGTGGTCAGAAGCTTTGGGCCTATAGGGTCAGCCTCTCACCCTGGGGATCCGTAGGGGAACTCCAATCCCCTTCAGTTCAGCTTCCTCCCTGCAGGACCCATTCCAAGGAGCCTAGCTCTGGCTCCTGAGGTGACCCCAGCCCAGAAGTCCCATTCCCCTCTACCCCAACCCCCAGAATGGCAGGAGGAGCAGGGCAGTCTGGGAGTGACAGGTTCGGAAAGAGTCTGGGGTGGGGGAATTCGGCGATTGGGCTGTAACCGTCTTGTTTTGCTTGCCCCACAAACCTGCACGTCCGGGACGTCCGCTGCGCCCTCCCAGGCGCGTTCAGGTTATAGAACTGCTCTCAGAATGACAGGCTGGTGGCACCCGGCTGGGGCGGGGGGTGGGGAGGTGAAGGGGGGAGCCCCAGGCAAGGGGGAGCTGGAGGGTTAAAAATAGCAGCAGCCTTGTTTCGGTTAGCAAATGTGGAGGCGGGGAGCTGGAGGCGGGGCGGGCGGCGGACGATGTTTGCCCGCAGCGCAGGGCTGTGCTTCCCCTGGGTCCCGGGAGTGAGTCACGGCGGAGACGCTGAGGAGGTGCTGGCGCAGCACCCCACCCCCACCGGGCGAGGGGCTGAGCGCAGGCCTCGCCCCCCAGATTCCAGCGCTGAAGGAGGTGTGACTCTCCCTTCCAGGCAGCCGGGGCCGGCAGCTCTTTCACTCCGTCTCTCTCTCTACAGATGGGACCCAGGTGAGCCCGGGTGCCCACTACTGCAGCCCCACTGGCGCAGGTAAGAGTCAAACCCGGGGGAGTCCATGGTAGCAGTTTACCCTGCTCCCTCTCTCTGTCCCTAGGCTGCCCCAGGCCCTGTGCAGACACACCAGGCCCTCAGCCGCAGCCCATGGACCTGCGGGTGGGCCAGCGGCCCCCAGTGGAGCCCCCACCAGAGCCCACATTGCTGGCCCTGCAGCGTCCCCAGCGCCTGCACCACCACCTCTTCCTAGCAGGCCTGCAGCAGCAGCGCTCGGTGGAGCCCATGAGGGTAAAGATGGAGCTCCCTGCATGTGGGGCCACGTCCCTTTCTGGGCTGCCGGCCCTGCCCACAGCTCTCCATGGACACGCCGATGCCCGAGTTGCAGGTGGGACCCCAGGAACAAGAGCTGCGGCAGCTTCTCCACAAGGACAAGAGCAAGCGAAGTAAGGAGGTGGCCACCCCAGCCCAGCCCAGCCCTCCAGCCCCCTCCTGACTCTGCCCCTACAGGTGCTGTAGCCAGCAGCGTGGTCAAGCAGAAGCTAGCGGAGGTGATTCTGAAAAAACAGCAGGCGGCCCTAGAAAGAACAGTCCATCCCAACAGCCCCGGCATTCCCTACAGGTAACACCCTCCTCACCTGCCCTCCTGTCCCCCCTCTGAAGCAGCCTTGGCACTCGTTCTGTAGAACCCTGGAGCCCCTGGAGACGGAAGGAGCCACCCGCTCCATGCTCAGCAGCTTTTTGCCTCCTGTTCCCAGCCTGCCCAGTGACCCCCCAGAGCACTTCCCTCTGCGCAAGACAGGTGAGCTGAACAAACAGGCGGACCTTTCAGGCGGGGGCCTGAGTGACGCTGGTGCTCCCTGCAGTCTCTGAGCCCAACCTGAAGCTGCGCTATAAGCCCAAGAAGTCCCTGGAGCGGAGGAAGAATCCACTGCTCCGAAAGGAGAGTGCGCCCCCCAGCCTCCGGCGGCGGCCCGCAGAGACCCTCGGAGGTGAGGGCCGGCTGAGCCAGTGCGGTTGCCATTGACTGCACTTCCCTCTCTCCCCAACCCTCAGACTCCTCCCCAAGTAGTAGCAGCACGCCCGCATCAGGGTGCAGCTCCCCCAATGACAGCGAGCACGGCCCCAATCCCATCCTGGGCTCGGAGGTAAGGCCTTGCCGAGACTGGGCTCTCCTGGGACCGGTGACCCTCGCCCTGCTCCCTATGGCAGGCGCTCTTGGGCCAGCGGCTGCGGCTGCAGGAGACTTCTGTGGCCCCGTTCGCCTTGCCGACAGTGTCCTTGCTGCCCGCAATCACTCTGGGGCTGCCCGCCCCTGCCAGGGTGAGTGGCTGGGGTGCCCACCCCCACTCCAACTTCCCCGTGACTTCTCCCGCCTCTCCCCCAGGCTGACAGTGACCGCAGGACCCATCCGACTCTGGGCCCTCGGGGGCCAATCCTGGGGAGCCCCCACACTCCCCTCTTCCTGCCCCATGGCTTGGAGCCCGAGGCTGGGGGCACCTTGCCCTCTCGCCTGCAGCCCATTCTCCTCCTGGACCCCTCAGGCTCTCATGCCCCGCTGCTGACTGGTGAGTCTGCTGCTTCTTCAGGGAAGGGGCTGCCCTCCTTATTCCACCCCCCGATTCTTTCCAGTGCCCGGGCTTGGGCCCTTGCCCTTCCACTTTGCCCAGTCCTTAATGACCACCGAGCGGCTCTCTGGGTCAGGCCTCCACTGGCCACTGAGCCGGACTCGCTCAGAGCCCCTGCCCCCCAGTGCCACCGCTCCCCCACCGCCGGGCCCCATGCAGCCCCGCCTGGAGCAGCTCAAAACTCACGTCCAGGTGATCAAGGTGAGAGGAATTGGGCAGTGGAGGTATTGAGGATGGCTTCTCAGCCAGGTTCTCCCCTCCCCAGAGGTCAGCCAAGCCGAGTGAGAAGCCCCGGCTGCGGCAGATACCCTCGGCTGAAGACCTGGAGACAGATGGCGGGGGACCGGGCCAGGTGGTGGACGATGGCCTGGAGCACAGGGAGCTGGGCCATGGGCAGCCTGAGGCCAGAGGCCCCGCTCCTCTCCAGCAGCACCCTCAGGTATGGCAGTCCCCACCTGCCCCTCAGAAAGTCACTGGAGACCAAGGCCCCATCTTTCCCCTAGGTGTTGCTCTGGGAACAGCAGCGACTGGCTGGGCGGCTCCCCCGGGGCAGCACCGGGGACACTGTGCTGCTTCCTCTGGCCCAGGGTGGGCACCGGCCTCTGTCCCGGGCTCAGTCTTCCCCAGCCGCACCTGCCTCACTGTCAGCCCCAGAGCCTGCCAGCCAGGCCCGAGTCCTCTCCAGCTCAGAGACCCCTGCCAGGACCCTGCCCTTCACCACAGGTGAGACCGGGAGGAGGGTGGCGGGTGGAGGGCTGGGTCCCCGCTCTGACCCTTGCTCCTGCAGGGCTGATCTATGACTCGGTCATGCTGAAGCACCAGTGCTCCTGCGGTGACAACAGCAGGCACCCGGAGCACGCCGGCCGCATCCAGAGCATCTGGTCCCGGCTGCAGGAGCGGGGGCTCCGGAGCCAGTGTGAGGTGAGGAGGCGCGGGTGGGGCCCGAGGAATGGATGAGCTCAGAGCTCTGTGGTCCCCTTTTCAGTGTCTCCGAGGCCGGAAGGCCTCCCTGGAAGAGCTGCAGTCGGTCCACTCTGAGCGGCACGTGCTCCTCTACGGCACCAACCCGCTCAGCCGCCTCAAACTGGACAACGGGAAGCTGGCAGGTAATGGCCTAGTGGCCCTGTCTCCCCATGCCCACGCTGACGTGGGCTGGGCCTCTCCCCGCAGGGCTCCTGGCACAGCGGATGTTTGTGATGCTGCCCTGTGGTGGGGTTGGGGTAAGTGTGCCCAGGGGTCTCAGGGGGGCGTTGATGATGCGGGCCCTGACTCTGGCTCCCGCAGGTGGACACTGACACCATCTGGAATGAGCTTCATTCCTCCAATGCAGCCCGCTGGGCCGCTGGCAGTGTCACTGACCTCGCCTTCAAAGTGGCTTCTCGTGAGCTAAAGGTAGGAGGTTTGGGTTGAAGGTGGACACACCATGTTGATTGACAAGCATTCTTTCTTTTTCCAGAATGGTTTCGCTGTGGTGCGGCCCCCAGGACACCATGCAGATCATTCAACAGCCATGTAAGGCTAAGGGAAGACCTGGGTGGGATGAGAATGGGCTGGCAGGACCTGTCTCTCCTTCCAGGGGCTTCTGCTTCTTCAACTCAGTGGCCATCGCCTGCCGGCAGCTGCAACAGCAGAGCAAGGCCAGCAAGATCCTCATTGTAGACTGGGTAGGTGCCTGTCCGTAGCACCCTCCAATTCGCTTCCCTAATCGCTGCCCGTCTCCCTACACAGGACGTGCACCATGGCAACGGCACCCAGCAAACCTTCTACCAAGACCCCAGTGTGCTCTACATCTCCCTGCATCGCCATGACGACGGCAACTTCTTCCCGGGGAGTGGGGCTGTGGATGAGGTAACCGCATGTCAGGGCCACATCTTCCAGCCTCCTCATGTCTCTCTTGCCTCCTGTTTTCCAGGTAGGGGCTGGCAGCGGTGAGGGCTTCAATGTCAATGTGGCCTGGGCTGGAGGTCTGGACCCCCCCATGGGGGATCCTGAGTACCTGGCTGCTTTCAGGTACGTGCTCTGGGGGCCCAGAGGGGCAAGTCTACGATGATCGCCACTTCTTGTGACCTCACAGGATAGTCGTGATGCCCATCGCCCGAGAGTTCTCTCCAGACCTAGTCCTGGTGTCTGCTGGATTTGATGCTGCTGAGGGTCACCCGGCCCCACTGGGTGGCTACCATGTTTCTGCCAAATGTAAGGGAGCCTCAGCTGAGGGGGACGTTAGGGCCCCTCCCATTTCTCCCCTCCCAACCTCTAGGTTTTGGATACATGACGCAGCAACTGATGAACCTGGCAGGAGGCGCAGTGGTGCTGGCCTTGGAGGGTGGCCATGACCTCACAGCCATCTGTGACGCCTCTGAGGCCTGTGTGGCTGCTCTTCTGGGTAACAGGGTGAGCCGTCTCCCTCCCCCATCCATGCTTCTGAGACTGGTGGCTGATGTACTGTTTTCTATAGGTGGATCCCCTTTCAGAAGAAGGCTGGAAACAGAAACCCAACCTCAATGCCATCCGCTCTCTGGAGGCCGTGATCCGGGTGCACAGTAAGTGTGGAGATGGGACACTCGCTGAGCTCCCAACCCTTTCTGACCTGGCATCTTACCCCAGGTAAATACTGGGGCTGCATGCAGCGCCTGGCCTCCTGTCCAGACTCCTGGGTGCCTAGAGTGCCAGGGGCTGACAAAGAAGAAGTGGAGGCAGTGACCGCACTGGCGTCCCTCTCTGTGGGCATCCTGGCTGAAGATAGGTAATGCCAGACCCCTGGCCCTGGGCCCACAGCTCCAGCATCCCACCCTTGTCCCTCCCCACAGGCCCTCGGAGCAGCTGGTGGAGGAGGAAGAACCTATGAATCTCTAAGGCTCTGGAACCATCTGCCCGCCCACCATGCCCTTGGGACCTGGTTCTCTTCTAACCCCTGGCAATAGCCCCCATTCCTGGGTCTTTAGAGATCCTGTGGGCAAGTAGTTGGAACCAGAGAACAGCCTGCCTGCTTTGACAGTTATCCCAGGGAGCGTGAGAAAATCCCTGGGTCTAGAATGGGAACTGGAGAGGACCCTGAGAGGAGACGGGCTGGGCGGCGACCCCCACAGGGCTCTCGAGAACAGATTCTCCCCTCCAGTATGGGCCCTGGCTGTGGCCCCCATTCCTCAGGACTGCACAGAGGAGGACTGGCTCCGGCTCCGTCGGGCTCACCCTTAACCACTATTCCTGGCTCTGCAAACCCCAGACTTTGCACACAGCCTCAGGCTCCACACAGAAATGTGAACTTGGCCTCAGACAGGCTGGCCCTTCCTAGGCTCTAGGGGCTAGGGGGGAGTGGGGAGCCAAGAGGTCCCATATTCCTGAGTGCAGGGGTAGTCCCTCTCACCTGCTTCCTCAGACGACTCTGGAAGCTTCCCTCTACCACTGGGCACTGAGACGAAGCTCCCTGACAGCCGAGACTGGCAGCCCTCCATCTGGTCCGTACCCTCGCCAGAGGCCCCCCTACATCAACCTCCTGGCGATGCCCTGGTGGAGCAGATGGGTGCTCTGGGAGTCCTGTGCTTCCTGATCCAATGGTGCCAAACCCTTCATCTCCCCAAGAAGCGCAGCATACCCCTGGGACCCCTCGGCCACTGCCCACTCGGGGAGCCTTCTCTGTTTCTGGGGCCTCCCCCACCATAGCTCTGATTCCCACCCCACATAGGAGTAGCCTGACTGAGGGGGAAGGGGTGGGAGAGAAGATACAGACATGGAGGAGGGGAGGCTGCTCTGGCAAAGTCTTCAAGGCTTTTGGGGGTCCAGGCCTGGGGTCAAGAAGGAAAATGTGTGTGAGCATGTGTGTGAGTGAGGCGTGTGTGTGAGCGTGTGTGTGAGTGAGGCGTGTGTGTGTGTCTTTCCTAGGACCCACCATACCCTGTGTATGTATGCATGTTTTTGTAAAAAGGAAGAAAATGGAAAAAAATCTGAACAATAAATGTTTTATTTGCTTTAAAAGTGCCTCTGAAAGGGCCCCCCAGAAGTGAGCA